CCACTGGATCCAGGTCGGCGGGGGCCGGCGCCCGGCGGCCACGTGGTGGTGCTGCCGCTGCCCCCGCCCCGCCGGCCTAGCCCGGGAGCTCGGCGCCCACTGACCCCCGCAGCGGGGGAGGAGGAGGGACTGCGGCGCAGGAAGCCGAGCAGGAAGCGAGCCCGGCGGCCGCGTTTTCCTGGGGAAGCGGCGGGCGGGGTGGAGCAGCCAGCTGGGTCCGGGGAGCGCCGCCGCCGCCTCGATGGGGTGAGTGCGCGGCACGGAGTTGGGAGGCTCCCGGCGCGGGGTCCCGGGCTCGTGTCCCCGCCTTTGTGTCTGGAGCTCGGGCGCGGGAGGCGCTGGGGACGGCGCCCGGGCGGAGCGGCTGAGCGGGCTGCAGCCGGGGTCCCGCCACCTCTCCCTGGTCCACCGCCGGCAGCCCACTGTCTGCGGAGAGCAGATCTGGGGACAAGAGGAAGGAGAGGAAGGTGGAGATGAGGGTAGAGCGGGAAGACCCGGCCAAGTTAGGAGAAGGGTTCTTCCCGGGTCCTCCGCGACTCGCAGGCCGGCTGGGGCGGGGCGCGGGGCAGGGGCCGCGGCGGAGGGAGCGCGGGTGGGAATGAATGAGCAGACCCGGAGATGCACCCTGGAGTCTGCGCCGGGTCCCACCTGTTTCGCCCCGCGCGGCGCCTCGCTGCCCCCGCGTCGGTGCTGCTGAGCCCAATCCGCCTCCCGGCTGAACTTGGAGGAGGTGGGGAGGGAGGTGCGAGCGGGAGACTCCGGGTGGCTCCCAGGACGCGGGGTCCGCTATTGTTCCTCCTCTGACTCCAGGGAGCCCCTCGGCCGGCCCAAGGGCGGGGGCGAGACCCCTCTGGGCCTGCCCCTGCCCCCTACCTTGTTTTCCCCGCCGCAGCTCGGGGAGAACGGATGCTGGAGTTGGGGCAGACTCGGGGCCGCCGGGACTTCGGGAGTAAGGAGGACGTGGAGCCACCAGAAAGGCGCCCGCCATCTCCCGCGACCCCTGCCTGGTGGGGGGTGGGGGGTGGGGTGTCGTCCTCAACCACCTTCGCTGCCTTCTTGGGCAGGTTGGTGTCGGTTTAGTTTCTGCGGTTTGCAGGGTTGACATCCTAACTCCTTTGAGTTTCGCATCCCCCTTTTGTGGAGGGGGCTCAGAGCCTGGAGAAGCAACAGACGGGGAATTAAGGCAGATGCAGCCCAGCACAGCGTGGAGGGGTCCGAAGTGGCCTCACGGGGGCCTGAGCATGGCTGTCTTTCCAGGCTCCTCTTTATTTGCCAGGAGCCCAGCTAAGCCCAACTTTACTCCCAGAAATGTTGAGGGGAATCTGCGGACTCGAGGCCCCTCGCCTCGGGACCAGCGGCTTCTCTTCGCCGCAGCTCACGCATGATCGGGGTGGGATTCCGTCTTCCTTCCGGGAGAGGAGAATGCCCAGCTGCCTGGGATGGGGAAACGTTGCCGGATCTCTGGGGAATGTGGTCTCAAGGCTGCAGGGGCCTGGCAGAGAGGAACTGTCCATCACTAGGACATAGCCGAAGCTCGCCTTAGCGAAGAGAGTCTCACCTCCTCGGGCTTTGCACAGAGTTGGAGAAGAGGTCGGGAATCACAGGGAGGCTGGATTTTGGCTGCTCTGTCCCCAGCCTGCAGGTCCCTGTTCGCCCTGTGGCTCGGAATTTTATTACTGATGTATATAATCTGATAATCTTTTCTTAATGATGCCTAACAAGTGTGATTTTTTTCCCCCTTGGGTTTGTAAGACAGTTGATTTTATGTGAGGAGATTGATCCAGTTCTTATATTTTAGCCAGTGCTTGTCTAACAGAGATTGGGAGAGCTATCCCGTGCTGGGCTGTTGCACAGTTTTCATCTCCATTCACTGAGATGCTTCAGTAATGAATTTATTGTTTTATGGCTTTTTGGAGATGGTGGTGGTGGTGGTGTGATTATAACCCTGCTGGAAAATCTTATTACTGTTATCTGAATTGAAGAGACAGAAAGGATGCTGAGCCCCCTAGGGATTCCGTAGGGGAATGATGTAGTGTCCCGCCCACCAGTAGTGAACCTGACAGTGAAATTCTCTCTCCAGTCTGCTAGTTTTCAAAGCATGTTCTAGGCAGGTACACGTACTATCACCTAGGCTTTAAAAGTGAAGAAGCAGATTTGGAGGTTAAGAACAACTGGGCCTTGGAATTAATAGAATGCAGTGGACAACTTTTGCCTCTCCTTCCTCCACCCCCTCCCTCCCTTCCTTCTTTCCTTTTTTTTCATCCTTTAAAAATAAAAATAAGGGCCAGGCATGGTGCTTATGCCTGTAATCCCAGCACTTTGGGAGGCCGAGGCAGGCGGATCATGAGGTCAGGAGATCGAGACCATCCTGGCCAACACAGTGAAACCCCGTCTCTACTAAAAATACAAAAAATAAAAATTAGCTGGGCGTGGTGGCACGCACTTGTAATCCCAGCTACTTGAGAGGCTGAGGCAGGAGAATCGCTTGAACCCGGGAGGTGGAGGTTGCAGTGAGCTGGGATTGCGCCACTGCACTCCAACCTGGCGACAGAGCAAGACTCTGTCTCAAATAAATAAATAAATAAATAAGTATGAAATATTTCTAACATACATAAAAACAGAGTATAGTAAGCCATTTTGTCTTCTACTTCCTAGGTTTAATAGTTGCTAATATTTTCATATTTGATCCATACCTCTCCCCCCCCGGAAAAATAAACTATAACTTAAATATTTGATCTATTCCTACTCCTTTGCCTCCATCCTCAGGTAACCTCTAATGTGAAGTTAGCGCACACAGTTCTCAAGCATGTTTGGAACTACACTGTATCCACAAAAAAATACATGTGAGTTTGTGTTTAACATTTTACATAAATGGAACCTACATATGTCCTTTTTTTCTCTGCTTAGGTGTTGAAAAGTCTCCTCTAGAGCTTTGGAAGGCTGAATGCACTAAACATGAAGAGCTTGAAAGCGAAGTTCAGGAAGAGTGACGTGAGTATGCGGTGACTCACAGTCTGGCTGTTTCATGACCTCTGTTTCTTCTCTTTCTCTACAGACCAATGAGTGGAACAAGAATGATGACCGGCTACTGCAGGCCGTGGAGAATGGAGATGCGGAGAAGGTGGCCTCACTGCTCGGCAAGAAGGGGGCCAGTGCCACCAAACACGACAGTGAGGGCAAGACCGCGTAAGCTGAAACACTGGTTTGCAGATATGCTGCTCAAGGAGATTGTGTTTACTTCTCTTTCCAGTTTCCATCTTGCTGCTGCAAAAGGACACGTGGAATGCCTCAGGGTCATGATTACACATGGTGTGGATGTGACAGCCCAAGATACTACCGGTATGTGGTTTTTAGTCTCTTAAGTCAGCAGGAAAAAAATTATTATTTGAAAAAATCCATTTAGGACACAGCGCCTTACATCTCGCAGCCAAGAACAGCCACCATGAATGCATCAGGAAGCTGCTTCAGGTAAGCTGGTGACAACTTAGAATTATAAATGTATTATATGGATGTATTTATTTTTGTCTTATAGTCTAAATGCCCAGCCGAAAGTGTCGACAGCTCTGGGAAAACAGCTTTACATTATGCAGGTAACTTTCATTCTCCTATTTGTCTTCTTCTGTGGCTGTGGTATTTATATTTTCCTTCCCCCAGCGGCTCAGGGCTGCCTTCAAGCTGTGCAGATTCTCTGCGAACACAAGAGCCCCATAAACCTCAAAGATTTGGTAAGTACCAGGTGGTCACTAGAGGCAGAGGTAGGTAAAATCTAAATCTGAATTTGTCTCCTAGGATGGGAATATACCGCTGCTTCTTGCTGTACAAAATGGTCACAGTGAGATCTGTCACTTTCTCCTGGATCATGGAGCAGATGTCAATTCCAGGAACAAAAGTGGAAGGTACTCCAGAATTAGGCAGAAATCATGTGACTAGTACTAATTTTGTGTCTCTTTTTTCCTTTAGAACTGCTCTCATGCTGGCCTGTGAGATTGGCAGCTCTAACGCTGTGGAAGCCTTAATTAAAAAGGGTGCAGACCTAAACCTTGTAGATTCTCTTGGATACAATGCCTTACATTATTCCAAACTCTCAGAAAATGCAGGAATTCAAAGCCTTCTATTATCAAAAATCTCTCAGGATGCTGGTATGTAAAAGAAAATAGCCAATGTTGTTTTATATAGTTCTTTTTTTCACTTTTTCCTCTATAGATTTAAAGACCCCAACAAAACCAAAGCAGGTATTTATCTTTGGGGGAGGCTTCTATGTTTCACCTCCATTCTTTGGACTGTGATAACTTTCAGCATGACCAAGTCTCTAAAATAAGCTCAGAAAGAAGTGGAACTCCAAAAAAACGCAAAGCTCCACCACCTCCTATCAGTCCTACCCAGGTAAAAACAAAAGCAAACCAACAATCAATAAATATTAATGATTTTCATTTTGTTTCTTTTTTAGTTGAGTGATGTCTCTTCCCCAAGATCAATAACTTCGACTCCACTATCGGGAAAGGAATCGGTATTTTTTGCTGAACCACCCTTCAAGGTATTTCCTTTCTGTATTCAGTTTTGTTACTGATGTTCTTTAAGTCATTTTTGTGTTTCAATAGGCTGAGATCAGTTCTATACGAGAAAACAAAGACAGACTAAGTGACAGTACTACAGGTAAGACAAGGAAGCATCTGTTTTTTTTTTTCTTTATATTTTAAATGGCTTTCTCTTTCCCAAGGTGCTGATAGCTTATTGGATATAAGTTCTGAAGCTGACCAACAAGATCTTCTCTCTCTATTGCAAGCAAAAGTTGCTTCCCTTACCTTACACAATAAGGAGTTACAAGATAAATTACAGGTATATAAATAGATTGCTATCATGGACTATTCGATATCATTTAATTCTTGCTTTTTTTTCCTAGGCCAAATCACCCAAGGAGGCGGAAGCAGACCTAAGCTTTGACTCATACCATTCCACCCAAACTGACTTGGGCCCATCCCTGGGAAAACCTGGTGAAACCTCTCCCCCAGACTCCAAATCATCTCCATCTGTCTTAATACATTCTTTAGGTAAATCCACTACTGACAATGATGTCAGAATTCAGCAACTGCAAGAGATTTTGCAAGATCTACAGAAGAGATTAGAGAGCTCTGAAGCAGAGAGAAAACAGCTACAGGTCGAACTCCAATCCCGAAGGGCAGAACTGGTATGCTTAAACAACACTGAGATTTCAGAGAACAGCTCTGACCTCAGCCAGAAACTTAAAGAAACTCAGAGCAAATACGAGGAGGCTATGAAAGAAGTCCTTAGTGTGCAGAAGCAGATGAAACTCGGTCTTGTCTCACCTGAAAGCATGGATAATTATTCACATTTCCACGAGCTGAGGGTCACGGAAGAGGAAATAAATGTGCTAAAGCAGGATCTGCAGAATGCATTAGAAGAAAGTGAAAGAAATAAAGAGAAAGTGAGAGAGTTAGAGGAAAAACTGGTAGAGAGGGAGAAAGGTACAGTGATTAAGCCACCTGTGGAAGAGTACGAGGAAATGAAAAGTTCATATTGCTCTGTTATTGAGAATATGAATAAGGAGAAAGCATTTTTGTTTGAGAAATACCAAGAAGCCCAAGAAGAAATCATGAAATTAAAAGACACACTAAAAAGTCAGATGACACAGGAAGCCAGTGATGAAGCTGAGGACATGAAAGAAGCCATGAATAGGATGATAGATGAACTCAATAAACAGGTGAGCGAGCTGTCACAGCTGTACAAAGAAGCCCAGGCTGAGCTGGAGGATTACAGGAAGAGGAAATCTCTAGAGGATGTCACAGCTGAATATATCCATAAAGCAGAGCATGAGAAACTGATGCAATTGACAAACGTGTCCAGGGCTAAAGCAGAAGATGCACTGTCTGAAATGAAGTCTCAGTATTCAAAAGTGTTGAATGAGTTGACCCAGCTCAAACAACTGGTGGATGCACAAAAAGAGAACTCTGTCTCTATCACAGAACATTTGCAAGTGATAACCACGCTGCGGACTGCAGCAAAAGAGATGGAAGAAAAAATAAGCAATCTTAAGGAACACCTTGCAAGCAAGGAAGTGGAAGTAGCAAAGCTGGAGAAACAACTCTTAGAAGAGAAAGCTGCTATGACTGATGCAATGGTACCTCGGTCTTCCTATGAAAAACTCCAGTCATCCTTAGAGAGTGAAGTGAGTGTGTTGGCATCGAAATTAAAGGAATCTGTGAAAGAGAAAGAGAAGGTCCATTCAGAGGTTGTCCAGATTAGAAGTGAGGTCTCACAGGTGAAAAGAGAAAAGGAAAATATTCAGACTCTCTTGAAATCCAAAGAGCAAGAAGTAAATGAACTTCTGCAAAAATTCCAGCAAGCTCAGGAAGAACTTGCAGAAATGAAAAGATACGCTGAGAGCTCTTCAAAACTGGAGGAAGATAAAGATAAAAAGGTTGGTGAAACTGTATTGCTGTTGGGTTTCTATGTCTGCTAATACCATTTTCCTTTGCCCCTAGATAAATGAGATGTCGAAGGAAGTCACCAAATTGAAGGAGGCCTTGAACAGCCTCTCCCAGCTCTCCTACTCAACAAGCTCATCCAAAAGGCAGAGTCAGCAGCTGGAGGCGCTGCAGCAGCAAGTCAAACAGCTCCAGAACCAGCTGGCGGTGAGTGGGCTTGTTTCTGCTGCCTGGTTTGGCTCATTAATAATGTGAAATATTCCCTTTCTAGGAATGCAAGAAACAACACCAGGAGGTCATATCAGTTTACAGAATGCATCTTCTGTATGCTGTGCAGGTATGGTTATGCCCCTTGAAGTATCTGGACATTCTAATGAGTATCTTGTGTTTGAATATCCTAGGGCCAGATGGATGAAGATGTCCAGAAAGTACTGAAGCAAATCCTTACCATGTGTAAAAACCAGTCTCAAAAGAAGTAAAGTGGATTCCTTGGCAGGACACTGCCCCTTGTCATCTGTCTTTGTGTTAGATCCAGAGTTGTCGGCAGCCGCTGCCATTGTTCTCATTCGTGGTATGCACTGTGGCCTAGCGTAGCTTCTTCCCTTTCCAAAGGTTTCTGAGGACTTCTCCCAGGAGAAGACTGCCCGCCTCAGAACTGCTTAGAGACTTCAAACCAGCAGAGGTGAAAGTCCCTGTCATCCCTTCAGATTCCAGAGCTGGGATCAGCCATGCCCAGAGGTCTGGTCCTGATGCTGGCAGGGGGGCCCCCTCCTCCATCCCTGACTGGCTGAGTGGCTTTATCACCACCGAGTGATGTGCTGAGGCCTCCTGCAGTGAATGCTCCTTCCATTCCTGTACTCGGGCAGTGCCATTCAGCACAGGAGAGCTCTTTTTGCCTTTGGCTTTCAATTCCAAAACATGATTTAATTTCTAACTAAATTAGTATGGCACTAGTTATGAAGTATCTGCTTAAAACCCTTCATCATGATATCCTGTGGATTTAAAAACTCTAATTCCATGTTTTCTTCCCATCTGCCTTATATATCTCATCACCCTGCTTATCAATATTCAGTTTGATGAGCACTATTAACTAAAATATGAAACTTAAAAACAAAAGCAAGTTGTCCTTAAAAGTTCTTTTTTTAAGTAAATTGTTGACATACTGCAAATTTTCTATGCAAACTTGCCTCCTGCTGTTATCTGTGAAGCTCAGGAAATCCAAACATTTGTGTTTCAACAAGGGACAGTAAACTGTGTGTTTACAGCCAAAAGAAATGCCTCATAGTTCTTAACCTCAACTTTTGTAGAAGTATTTTTTTCTCTGTAATATTTTTATTGGCTCATAAAGATGTTTTCATATCTGAACTCCTAAATAAGTGAAATTACAGTAGATTATATTAACAAAATACTTTTTAGGTAGCCATGCTTGAGACTTTTTAAAAATATAACTTTTTCCTTAAAGTTTTCAGCTATAGCAAAAGGTAGTTATGTATGCCAGACCTAATATGAGCTGCCACCAACACCCCTAGAACTTTCAGCCATGGTGTCTTCAGAATTGTAGCGCATTTCTGAATCTAGCAAATCCTCCTTTTACCCGTTGAATGTTTTGAATGCCCTGACTCTACCAGCGCCCATAAATGATCTCTAGAAGGACTGTTAGTACCAATCTGTTTTTCAACTTTGAAGCTAAAAACCCTGATATGGTAATATTATGGTGCATAGCAGAGGTCTCGGAAAAAAAATATTTCTGTTCACTTTACTTTCAGGTTAAAAATGTTTCTAACACGCTTGCAACTTCCCTTATGGCATTAATCTTGTTGAGGGAGAGAGACAGAATCCTGGACTCTCCAAAGTATTTAACTGAAAGTAGGGCCTGCTCTGACAGGGCCCATGTCCCACAAGGCTGCTTGGCCTCAGTGGGTGCTTGGCTGTGCTGGATGATATGTTGATCTGTATTGGATAAGGACCAATGACAGCAAAGCAAAAATGGCTTTAAAGCTTGGTGTTACTTTTCTTAAGTTGTTTAATTATAGTTAAGCAATTTCAAAAATGCTCCAAAGAAATGTGAAAGGACCTTTTGTCACAGCACTTCAGAAAATACACAACAGCCCCTTCTGCCCCCGCACAGAAATGCTGCAGAGTATATAAAACTTGAGACATTTTTGTAGGATGCCTGACGAGGTGTAGCCTTTTATCTTGTTTCCGGATGCATATTTATTACGAGTACTCTGGTTAAATATTGAAAAGTTATATGCTGTAGTTTTTAGTATTTTGTCTTTGTAATTTACAGAAGTTATTGGAGAAAATAAACTTGTTTCATTTTGCATTTCTGGTGTTGATTTTTGGTGTATTCAGAAG